TTGCACTAACTTTTTTTTTTTTTTGAGACGGAGTCTTGCTCTGTTGCCCAGGCTGGAGTGCAATGGCGCGATCTCAGCTCACTGCAACCTCCATCTCCTGGGTTCAAGCGATTCCCCTGCCTCAGCCTCCCGAGTAGCTGGGATTATAGTCATCTGCCACCACGCCCGGCTAAATTTTGTGTGTATATATATACATATATATTTAAAAATATATAAATATATATTAAAAATAAATATATATTATAAATATATAAATATATATTAAAAATATATAATATATATTAAAAATATATAATATAAAATATGTATAAAATATATATTTAAAAATATATATTATATATATATATTTTTAGTAGAGATGGAGTCTTGCCATCTTGCCATGTTGGCCAGGCTGGTCTCAAATTTCAGGCCTCAAGTGATCCGCCCGCCTTGGCCTCCCAAAGTGCTGGCTGGGATTACAGGCGTAAGCCACCGCCCCCGGCCCTTGCACTAACCTTTTACTTAAAAAACAACCAATAATCAAAACAATGGAAAAATTCCTGGATTAAGTTATGTCGATTTCAAATTTCCCCTTTCCCAGTAGCACCAGGTCATAAGGCCACAGCTGTCTGGATGTGGCTCTATTTCGGGTATCAAAAGACGCCAGACACAGGGACAGTGAGTGCCTTTAACTTCACTCTTAAGAGGTCACAGGAGGGTGACCTCCCATAAAAGCACGCAAATGCTCAATGTGTGACTCCACCCCTCCTAAAAAAGTGGTAAAGGCGTGGTTTCCTTTGTGTGCACGAAAGAACAAACGATGTAATAATAGTCCACGGCCTGGCCTTAGATTCCACATCTGCCAGGAAAATTTAACTATAGGGAGAGTGATGGAGGTGCTGGGAGCCTGGGGCTGAGAAAGTGTCGGAATTGGTTTAAAAAAAAAAAAAGTCACTGGCTTTCTCCCAGCGCCCCACCTCCTCTGCGTCACGTGCCTGCGCCGGCAGCGCTCCCACTTTCCTGTCCGGTGCGGCCCCGGGTCCCTGTATTTTGGGTCCGGCCTGCTCGCCGTCCGCTCCGTCCGCCCTTAGACCTGTTGCCCAGCATCCCTGCAGTTCGCGGTACAGTCTCTAGTAGAGCGCGTGTATAGAGGCAGAGAGGAGTGAAGTCCACAGTTCCTCTCCTCCAAGAGGTAGAAGGGGCGCGGGGAAACGACCTGGTATCCTTCTGACACTGCCCCTTCCTTCCCCGTCCAGCCTGCCGACCATGCCCGCGGGCGTGCCCATGTCCACCTACCTGAAAATGTTCGCAGCCAGTCTCCTGGCCATGTGCGCAGGGGCAGAAGTGGTGCACAGGTACTACCGACCGGACCTGGTGAGTGCGGGAGGGCTACTATTTTATTTTTGAGCTAAATATACCTCATTTCTTTGTAAATTACCCAGCCTTAGGCATTCCTTTATAGCAATGCAGATGCTCCTGGACCACTCCATTCTCCTCGTGGCAGCAAAAGTGATCTTGAACGAAATTAGGATCACATTTGCCCTGGGCCCAAAACCTTTGGATGGCATCCCATTGCATCTAGGGCAATGCATGGCCTGTGAGGTCTTACACAGTCTGGCCGCTGCCTACCTGTGGCCTATCTGCCACCATTTTACCAGTTCTTTCCCCTGTTAACATTCACGCCTGCTTCCTTGCTGTTTCTCCAACTCATCAAACCTGTCCCCATTTCGAGGCCATTCTTTTCATTATCCTTGGCATGTCCTCCTCCCCCCACCACCCCCCCAACAACTTGGCTTGGTTTCCTTCTTCAAAACTTCAAGTCTTAGCACAAGTCTCTCCTCCAGCAATGAGGGTCCTTGGGTTAGCTCCCAAAGAATTCCTCCTCTGCGATTCCGTCTCATCTTTTGTTTCCATAGAGCACTTGTCTGCAGTTCTTTGTCTATTTATTTGTTCTTTGTCAGTTTGCTTCAGTAGAATGTAAGCTCCAGACTATGTCTGTCTGGTTCAGTCTTGTATCTCAACTGCTTGGAATGTAGCAGACACTCAATAAGTATTTGTTGAATGAAGGATGAGTGACTATAGGCATTCAAAGGAAGGAGAAATTTAAATTAATTTTAATAAGCATTCATTAGGAACTAGAATTAAAGGTTCTTTTCAGGAATTAGAGTCTTGGGGAGGTGGAGATGAGAAAGTATGGCACAAATAATTACAAGAATGTGCTGTTATGCTATAGGTGTGAATAGTGGTTTGGAGCACAATGTTGGGAGCAGTCATTTCTGTTTGGACTCTGCCTGGACAGGTAACACTTTCAGAGAGTCAACCATTAGTGTTTACAATTTTGAAGGTGTTATTTCTGTTTTCAGATGAGAAACAGGTTGAGAAGAGTGAAGTTGATTTCTCAAAGTCACATAGCTTAGTGAGACGATTTGAGGATCTGAAGCCCAAGCTTTCTGTTTGGTATGTCTCTTTTTTGCTCCTGTTCATAAAATGTCACTGTTGTCAACCACTTTGTTCTTTGTAGCAAAACTGGATCACAAGTCTTTCGGTCGGAGAACTGGAAGGTCTGGGCAGAGTCGAGCAGAGGAGACCATGATGACTGCCTAGACTTGTGCTCAGTGCTGTGTTGGGGAGAACTGCTACAGGTGCTTTTAGTTGTCCAGCTCAGCTCATCTGACATTTATGTTTTTTGTTTTGTTTTTTTTGCAGACAATACCTGAAATTCCACCAAAGCGTGGAGAACTCAAAACGGAGCTTTTGGGACTGAAAGAAAGAAAACACAAACCTCAAGTTTCTCAACAGGAGGAACTTAAATAACTATGCCAAGAATTCTGTGAATAATATAAGTCTTAAATATGTATTTCTTAATTTATTGCATCAAACTACTTGTCCTTAAGCACTTAGTCTAATGCTAACTGCAAGAGGAGGTGCTCAGTGGATGTTTAGCCGATACGTTGAAATTTAATTACGGTTTGATTGATATTTCTTGAAAACTGCCAAAGCACATATCATCAAACCATTTCATGAATATGGTTTGGAAGATGTTTAGTCTTGAATATAACGCGAAATAGAATATTTGTAAGTCTACTATATGGGTTGTCTTTATTTCATATAAATTAAGAAATTATTTAAAACTATGAACTAGTTTCATTAATTGAATTTGCTAAGTGGAGTTATTTCTCATTGCTAAACTGTTTTTTTTCAAATTCTAGATCTCTGCTAACTTTAGTAAATGAACACTAAAGTGGTGAGCTTTGATAATGCATTTTGTGGATACAAAATCATCGCCTCATCACTTTCTAGAATGAAAGGCTGGGGGCATTGCTCACCTTTTGCGTGAAGAAAAGACCTGTCCCTTAGAGCCAGTTTTTGCTTAAGGGGAGGACAGACCGTCGTCACCCAGTGGACCACGTGAATGAATGGATGCAGTGCATGCTTTAGAAGCACCGCATACCTCCTTTTACAGGTACAGAGTAAGTGGTCTGGCTACTGAGGGAAAGAGTCATGATTTGAATCCGAGTCTTCTGTAAGACAATGACTTCATGAAGGTGAAAAATCAGTTTTATGGTTATTAAAGTAAAAATTTACCTTGGGTAAAAATGCCATCTTTATTTCATTAAGTACTGGTTCTAAGTGACTTCCAATAAGATACATTTTCTTCCTGTTTTGAAGTTGATCCCCATTGTGAAAAATATACATTGTAGTGGTCATGGAAATGCGCCATCCATACTCCCTAAGGCAGGCTTGTTGCCCTAGTATCAAGCATGCCAGCAGCTTTCAATGGTCAGCTTCTAGAAGGATTGCCTCGGCTATGGTGGCCTTGCTCAAAGCCATGCCTCCTGAAGGGGCCCAAATCCAGTGACTGTTGGAGGTGAGAATAGAAAGGCCTGGCCACTTCAGCACGTGAGTGGTGGGCAACTCTGCTGGGCCCACCACAACTCCCTATGGGGTTTAGGGACACTGTCTTTGGATCTGCATTGCAACTCAACTTATACCTCTGCTCAGTCCTGTTTCCTTTCTCAGGTGTTGATCGAAGGGTGTGCCTTCATAGACCCCCTGCTAAACTGCACCTCAGTGTTTCTTGGAGAACCAAATCTGTAACATATATGCATTAAAAATTAAAGGCAGTACTATATTATCCCCTAATAATGTTTTTTAACTTAAAAGGCCAAGATAGA